GCAGGAGCACGCTTTTCGATGGCGGAGCCCGGTCCTTGCCTCGCAGCCGCCGGCAAACCACGGTGGCTCCCAGTCCCCGGGGATATTCCGCGTCAGCCCGCACCCCCGGTCCCCGGCCCCTGGCCCCCCGCCCCCGGCCCCCGGTGCCCGCTGGGTCACCTGTAATTGTAGGCGCTGAAACGCTTGCTCTCTCTCAGCATCGCCCGGTACAGAGATAACACTTGTGCGCGACTGGAGGCTGCCATTTTGGAAAGAAAAAAAAATAAACGGGTCCTCTTCGCCGAGGTCCCAAGTACGACCCAACCCACGAAACTCCAGCCTGTGCGGAAACCACGAACGAAATAAAATGCTGCGGCTCGGCTTTGCCAGCGGGCCGGGCCTAAGCCTAAGCGGGCAGCCCTGCGGATCGCGGACGGCGCCAGGCGTCCCGCGCCGCTTCGGGGGCGGGCGCAGGCAGGGCTCGGGGCAGCTAAGGGGGCGGTGCTGGGAGGGAGATGCCTCCGCCCCGCCCCGATCCCGCCCCCGCCCGGAGGCTCGGGACCCAGCAGCCGCTCCACGCGGCGGGAGGGCGGGGAAATAAGAGGACTGGCCGCCCGTGCATCCAGCCAAGCTCCTGGCGGACGGATATCGGAGGCCCAGGCATTCGAGGGACGTGCAGTTGCATCACGGAGAGCCTTTGGGAACCGTCTGGGGTCTTGGCGGAGACATTTGTGTTTCGGGGGCAGCGCCCCTTCCTACATCCAGGAGGCCGCGTTGCCCGGGTTACCGAAGGCCGCCGCACCGACGCCCCGCCCCTGACCGCCGATGCCCCTCCCACGCCGGCTGCGGTCGCCCTCGGCGCTGCCTGAGAGAGTTTGCGGGATTTCAAGGGTGACTTGATTTCGCCTGATCCTGGTCGGCAGGGTGGGGTTTCTTGGCATTCCTCAGGCCGGGGGATGCGACGTCTGGGTGTGGAGGTGATGAGCTAGGGGTTCTGTGGCACTCCGGCTCTGCTCAGGGCGACCTGCGTAGGGGCCTCTGGGGCAGGCCCGCTTTCTGTCAAAATGGCAGCGCCCAGCGTGCGCGGGTATCTCTGAAGTTGGGGTTTAAGATTCTTGCCCGTGAGAGCGAACGAGCCTGCCGTACTTCTGATTTTGAAACACCTGGGTCTGGGCTTCCCGGGCGAGCGGTGGGTGAGTGCCGGCCTCATTGCAGCCTGGGGTACTGACTTGTGCTTTGCCTGTGTGCTCTTTCCAGAACCTGTGAGAAGTTTCTACAATGGTGGGCTCAGCTCTCAGGAGAGGTGCCCATGCATATGTCTACCTGGTGAGTAAGGCCAGTCACATCTCCAGAGGCCATCAGCACCAGGCCTGGGGATCGAGGCCTCCTGCAGCAGAGTGTGCCACCCAAAGAGCTCCAGGCAGTGTGGTGGAGCTGCTGGGCAAATCCTACCCTCAGGACGACCACAGCAACCTCACCCGGAAGGTCCTCACCAGAGTTGGCAGGAACCTGCACAACCAGCAGCATCACCCTCTGTGGCTGATCAAGGAGAGGGTGAAGGAGCACTTCTACAAGCAGTATGTGGGCCGCTTTGGGACCCCGTTGTTCTCGGTCTACGACAACCTTTCTCCAGTGGTCACGACCTGGCAGAACTTTGACAGCCTGCTCATCCCAGCTGATCACCCCAGCAGGAAGAAGGGGGACAACTATTACCTGAATCGGACTCACATGCTGAGAGCGCACACGTCTGCACACCAGTGGGACTTGCTGCACGCGGGACTGGATGCCTTCCTGGTGGTGGGTGATGTCTACAGGCGTGACCAGATCGACTCCCAGCACTACCCTATTTTCCACCAGCTGGAGGCCGTGCGGCTCTTCTCCAAGCATGAGGTGAGTCTTGAGATGTTTCTCATCGCTGAAGGTTCTTTATTTATACTTTCCTGTTGGTTTACAGTTATTTGCTGGTATAAAGGATGGAGAAAGCCTGCAGCTCTTTGAACAAAGTTCTCGCTCTGCGCATAAACAAGAGACACACACCATGGAGGCCGTGAAGCTTGTAGAGTTTGATCTTAAGCAAACGCTTACCAGGCTCATGGCACATCTTTTTGGAGATGGTAAGTGCTCAAACACAGGTTGACGATCTCTTACTACTTATTTGTTTCTTTGGCAACTTTGCAGAGCTGGAGATAAGATGGGTAGACTGCTACTTCCCTTTTACACATCCTTCCTTTGAGATGGAGATCAACTTTCATGGAGAATGGCTGGAAGTTCTTGGCTGCGGGGTGATGGAACAACAACTGGTCAATTCAGGTAAAAAAGAATCCCACATTTTATTTACACGTTTAAAAACAACTATTTTGTTTCCTAATCACAGCTGGTGCTCAAGACCGAATCGGCTGGGCTTTTGGCCTAGGATTAGAAAGGCTAGCCATGATCCTCTACGACATCCCTGATATCCGTCTCTTCTGGTGTGAGGACGAGCGCTTCCTGAAGCAGTTCTGTGTATCCAACATTAATCAGAAGGTGAAGTTTCAGGTAAGATGACTTGCAAGAACTGAATAGATAATTTCATGTATCTTTTCTCCTCTTGTTTTGTTAGCCTCTTAGCAAATATCCGGCTGTGATCAATGATATTTCATTCTGGTTGCCCTCTGAGAATTACGCAGAAAATGATTTCTATGACTTAGTCCGAACAATTGGAGGAGACCTGGTGGAAAAGGTTGATCTCATAGACAAGTTTGTACATCCAAAGTAAGTGAAAAGCTTTCTGATTTTACCCTTGAAATAGTAAAGGGTTTGGTTTTTTCCCTCTCAGGTATAAAGTAATTAGAGACTAAGTGACGGGGAGAGGAGACATCAGCAACATAATTTTGGAAGCTGAAAAGCAGATGGAGAAGTGGAGCAGTTAGGTTTCAGTAGACCCAAGAAAGCTGAAATCCAAGTTGGCAGGGGAACAATCAAGAAGCAATCCAGCTTGAACTACAAAACCCCCCAAAAGATTCAGGAGTTAGTAGTACAAGCTTCCTCTTGAAGTAGGGCTAACACAGGACTGTCGATTGAAAATGTGTTTGAGGAGCAGAACCCTCGATTTTCTCCTCACTGACGTGTAGCAAAAGGACCACTCTGCCAATCACCAACAGGCCTTCATCTTGGTAGAAGTCTGGAGATTTATTCTCTGGAGATGATAAAAGCAAGGTGTTTCCACCAAAACGAGAAGTAAGCTAAGACAAGATCCACGAAGTAAGAGTTGCAACAAAAAAAGCAAGGCAAGAACCATCCCAAAGCCTCAGCTGCGCGGTCATCATCAGAGGGGGATCTGTTCAGACTGGAGCAGAGCTGAAGGCTTCAGGGACACTTCAAGAGGATTAAGTAATTGCAAACCTAATAACAACCATTGCCTCTTCTATTTATTGAGTGTTCATTGTGTGTCAGACACAGTTCTAAGCATGTGTGTATTAACGATTAAATCCTGATAGTAGCCCTATTAGATGGTAGTCATTATCCTCCTTTTATCAGTGAGGGAATTGAGGCACTCAGTGCTTAATCATTAGTCTAAAATGGCATAGCTGGTTAGTGGCAAAACTGAGATTTGAACCCAGGCTGTCCACACTCATAGCCAGCATACCACGCCTCACCCCCTTGACAACAGGAGAAACCAAGCTGATGACAAGTTAACACAGCTGGGAAAGCTGGGGGAAACAGAACGTTGCACAGAGAAGAAGTCATCTTAGTTTACTGTGGAGCTCAGTAGTGACCTGAACAGGTAACAGTGTGAAAGGGGATCTGACAGGAGTCTCCGCATGCCCACATCAGGAAGATCCGGGAGGGGCACAGGCATGGGCAGGAGATGTGAGGCATGAAGGAGCTAAGTGCTTCTCTTCGGTGATACAGAGGCAATGCCTAAAACAAATAACAAACCAGAAGTAGCAAGAAAAATAGCTTGTTTAAAGCTACAGAGAGACCCACCAAAGGAACCAACTAGAAGAGTTGAAAACAGGTCTCCTGTAGGTCGTCTGGGCAGACTGTGGCAGGATAGGGGATGGGGGCTGCTGTCTTTCAGGAAAAGTCCTGAGAATTATTTGACCCTTCGAATCTGTGCAAGTAGAACTTTGATAAAAATAAAAGCGAAACTTTAGAAGGGAATAAATACCTGGTAGTACTGTCATGAAATAAATCTGTTTTATCTTCCTAGGAACTCGGTAAATGTTAGTTTTTCTCTTTCCTTTTTCTTTCAAAGGACAAGTTCCCATCCCAGGCAGAAATGAAGGCCCAGTGCGGCGCAGCCGCTGATGGCTCACCTCTCTCAGAATGGCCCGACTGCCCTTCAGGCCTTCATTTCTCGCTTGCCAACTTCCAGGGAAGGACAGAAAAGCAGGGGATTCTGTTGACAGAGACCTTTGATGAGCGCTTGTTACCGTCCGTGGCCTTGTGGGGTGCCTGGATTGAGGCCCAGCAAATGGCCAGATGTGGGGCATAGCTAATGTGGGTAGAGCACCTCCCGCGGCTGTGGGAAGGGACAGTGACAGTGTCTGACTGCTCCCGAGGCGCTAGCAAAGGTGCCCTCCTGGCTGCAGGTAATGGGGGAGCTGCCCCAGACAGTCTGTAAGGCAGTGATCGTGTCCAGGATCCTAAGAGTTTCCTTTTAGCCACCTCCAACTAGGGCAAGAGGCCAGTATCTTGAAAGGCAGAGTTTGGGGCTTGTGTGTATGCAGGAGAGAGAGACAAAGTGTGTGTATTTATAAAGCATGCCATACGCCGTTTGTTCAGTGCAATATGCCACTTTATTTTTATCTCTTCTTACGTCAAAGATAGGGAAAGCCTATTAATCAGTAAATCTAATCATAAATATATGCATATATATCTACATTAATATCAAGTGTTTATATATTGATAAATTGATTTAAGAACGCTTTTCATTTCTGGCAGAACCTTAGACATTAATGAACCTGAATTCTCTTACTGAAGTATCCTCTTATTATTTTATAGCAGTTCTTCCTACTACAGGGTAATTATGAACCTGATTTTAACAAAAAAGTACACTGATCTACTGTAATCTGCTCAGTAATACAAGTGAGCTTTTCTATGCAAACCCTATTGCTCCAAAAAGAATTGAAGAAAAAATGTTTTACCAATTCAGACCCACAAGTATTTATTGTGCACCTACTACATGGAAGGCGTTGGACCAGCTGCAGTGGGTATAATGACGAGTAAAGCAGGCTCAGCCCTTAGCTTTTTGCATTTTATTTTGAAAAGGAAAATCCTAAGAACTAAGTGACCACAATACAAGTCTGACGAGACTGGTGTATGAGAGGAACAAGCAGGCCCCTCCTGGGGGATCGGAGGGGAAGACATCTCATTTCAGGGATCAGGAAGAGATAGACATGAGTTGAGGGATTTGCACTATTGGAATTATAAAATAACACATCCCCAACCTTCATTCATTGATTCATTTACCCATTCAACAATTGTGAGTGCCTGTTACCTGTCAGATGCTCCTCTGGACCCTGGGGATGCACCAAAGCAAAGCTCACCTTCATGGAGTGCAGGGAAGAGAATAGTGGAGAAGGGCAGGCTGCATCTTCGTGGAGTGCGGGGAAGAGGATAGTGGAGAAGGGCAGGCTGCCTTTCCCTGCTCTGACTCTACCCTGGTTTCTGTGAACATTCAGAAGTTTCCTACGTAATGCTGGGCAGTCCTTGGCAGTCTTGGAGTTTGGCTGGCATGGGTGCTGTGTGTAAGTATAGTATCAGTGGCACCCTGGGTTCTCTGACAGCATCAGGACATCACTAGTAGAGTCAGCAGTGTTTCTCAGAAGCTTCTGCCCTGACCCTTTGACCATGGAATCCCCAGTCACATTAGGGCCCTACGTCCACAGAGGAGCAGCAGGAGCAGAGACCTTCTGTGGAAACCACGGCTGCCCCATCCCAGCCGGGTCATAGGTCAGTGTGGTCTGCTTTAATGGGACATAACATCCTTTCTGGACCACCCTACTTGCCACATCCATGGGTTTCCTCCTGGCAGACTGTGGGGTCGGATGCCTCTTCTCCAATTATCTCTGTTACAGTATTCACTGATAACCATCTTAGAGGGATTAAATCAGAACTTACAAATGTTTTCCTGCAGTTGATGTTTAAAATATTTATTCCAAAAAAAACAAAGATGTTCTCAGCCTGATACATCCTTTGTGGATAATAGCTTGGACTGCATCAAGTGCCTCTGGGGTTAGGATACTGCCCTTCCCCTTAGGTTTAACTGAATGTTCAACAAGGATGAGTGTAACACCGAAAAGCATTAAGACTCGAAGACCTGCTACTCTTCAAGGGTGGATTCCAGGCCTTGGGAAGACTGTGTTAGGGGTATTTACATACTACCTGTGTATGTCGGGAGCCCCATACACCACTGCACCTGAGACCCCTCGGTGGGAGGTTTCAGTATCTATCCTGTCAGGAAGTGGTTCTCTTTTAATTGCAGTTGACCCTTGAACAAGTTTGAACTTCACCGGCCCACTTATACGTGGATTTTCTTCCGCCTCTGCCACCCCTAAGACAGCAAGACCAACCTCTCCTCTTCCTCCTCCTCCTCCTTCTCAGCCTACTCAATGTGAAGATGACAAGGATGAAGACCTTTATGATAATCCATTTCCACTTAGTTAATAGTAAATGTGTATTTTCTTATTTTCTTAGTAACATTTTCTTTTCTCTAGCTTACTTGATTGTAGCAGTATAGTATATAATACATACGACATACAAAATATGTGTTAACCATTTGTGCTGTTGGCAAAGCTCTTGGTCAAAAGTAGGCTATGAGTAGTTAAGTTTCAGGGGAGTCAAAGGTTACATGTGAATTTTTGACTGGGTGAGGGGTTGGTGGCCCCAACTCCCATCCTGTTCGAGGGTCCACCGTATATGCTTTTCTCTCCTTGAGAAAAAATTTCTAGCCAAATTTTGTCTTCCTTAAACTCTATAGAGCTTGAGCTTCCAGCTTGTGGTCTGAGAAACCTCTCTTTCCTTGGTGTTTGAGCAGTAATCCTTTTTAGCATGATTGATTTTTTTTTCATTCCTTTTTGTGTCCAGGATCCCACCTTTCACTGCACTGAGTAGCTGTACAAGTTTCACTGCCCTAACAAATTACCACAAACATAGTGGCTTAAAACAACACACACTGATCATTTTACAGCTGCAGATCAGATGCCTGAAATCAGTTTCACTGGGCTGAAACGGACTTGTTGGCAGGGCTGGCACCTTCTGGAGGCTCTAGGGGAAAATCCGTGGACTTGCCGTTTCCTGCATCTAGCGGTCCCTGCATCCTTTGGCTTGTGGCCCCTTCCTCACATCTCCTCCTCTGACTCTGGCCCTCCTGCCTCCCTCTTATAAGAATTCCTGTGATTATGTTGTGTCCACCCAGACAATACACATCTCCCCATTTCGTGATTCTTAACTTAGGCATGGTTGCACAGTCCTTTTTGCCATGTAAGGCAATATTTTCTCAGGTTCCAGAGAATTGGAGGTAGGTGTCTTTGGAGGATCATTCTTTTACCTACCACAGGTGCTAATTAAACATTTTTAAAACTCAGCTGGTTGTTTCCTTTCCCCATCTCTGTCTCTGAGTATTTATGGACCAGGTTTTCAAAACACATAACTCACTTCCCTGTTATAAAGTAATAAATGTTAGAAAATTTCTCTCAGTTCTTTAAAACAGTTGGGAAATGATTAAATTGTCTTTGCAGTGATTGTGGCTTATTACTCTGAAAACTGGACTTGAACTCCAGGTATGTTGGGTATCATCCTAGGGAACCACTAACACTCTAGAAAAACCAGTATCGCCATTTTTCTTGGAAACTCTCCTTTCATCTCCAAGTACAATGGAAGACAAGGAAGAGGACGGTCCCTGTGTTGTTGCTGTTGCCATCATCTTTGTTGTTGTGGATTCTTGCCTTCTTTATCCCCAACTCCAGAATTCCTATCTGTGCCAACCTGTCACTGGCTTTGCTGTGGAAGCCTTGACCTCCTCTCACACACATCAGCTGTAGCTGGCTCCAATATGTCATCTGCCACACGTAACCTAGAATTGGAAGGTAACCAAGAACTGGAAGTGTAACCAGGTAACCTAGAATTGGAAGTGTTTGTAGAGGAGAGGAAATAAGCTGAGTGAGTAATGTGCTTGAGCTCCAGGGTCCACTTCACTGTTACTTACCTTGTGATTCTTGCCACCCCCCAGAGCACCAGAGCAGTGACATTAAACAAACTCTTGACTCTCAACCATGTTTCTCCTTAACCTTGTTCTTTGTTTTTTTTTTGGAGACAGAGTCTCGCTCTGTCGCCCAAGCTGGAGTGCTGTGGTACAATCTCAGCTCACTGCAACCTCCGCCTCCCGGGTTCAAGAGGTTCTCCTGCCTCAGCCTCCTGAGTAGCTGGGACTACAGGCGCATACTACCACACCCAGCTAATTTTCGTTTTTAGTAGAGACAGGGTTTCACCATGTTGGCCAGGCTGGTCTTGAACTCCTGACCTCAAGTGATCCACCCTCCTCGGCCTCCCAAAGTGCTGGGATTACGGGTGTGAGCCACTGTGTCCGGCCAACCTTGTTCTTTGACACAGGTGTTTTAAGCATACATGTGGTGTGTCCTAATGAGAATGAAAATTGTGTGGGTGGCTAACCATACCGTATATGTCTTAGTGCTCCAGTGAGTATCACTTGAGTGGCTTTTGATCTGTATTTGACAGATACTTTAATAATGTTATACAGATATTTTACAGATACTAAAATATTTTATATTTTACATATCCTTATGTAATGCATATATGTATATACATTGTGTATATATACATATGTATCACAATATGTGAAAATATATATAAAGGCCTTGTGAATTCTTTTCAACTATTATCTCTTTATCCCCTTTTTGTGGGATGTGTATTTAGAAAAAATAATAATAGAAAGTACCCTTTATTATTGTTCAGCTTCCACCCCCCTCACAGTTCAGAAGACTGATCCTTGTATCTTTCAAGCTGGAAGCCTTTATCTAAACGAGGGCCTGTGAGTTTAAATTTCTCTGGACAAACCCAGATGAAAGATGGCTTGTTGAAATGAAGGCATCTCTTCCACTGTGCTGCACTGATTAGATTGACCAATCAAGCTTAGAATAGGAAATGACATGGAAGATCAGATGCGGGAAATCATTGAAATATTTGCCCTCCTGTTACAGGATCACTGAAGTCCACTTATTATGAGACCCAGAGGTTTCCCCTCTGAAGATGCGGGAAGGCAGTGACTATGAAACTGGTCCTGGAAGTCTGTTGTTCTGGCATCCTCTGCCCTGGCTAAATGAGGTTCTGGCTTCAGAGGGGTCTTGGTTTATAAGTGCTCCAGGGAGATGTATATGCATTTAGCTACACAAAACCTGGGCTGCATTAACGGTTCTTAAAAGCAGAGAATATGAAAGGGAGGACAGAGGCATTTTCAAAAATTGATGTTCAATTTTATAACTCTCAGTTTCCAGTAAAACTTTCCGTTATGGTCAGTAGTTTATAAAGGAGCAGTTCTGAGTCATTGTTAAGAGTGGAGGCTCGCAGGCAGATTGCCTAGATTCAAATTTTGGTTCTACCCCTCACCAGCCATGTTGGTTAGAAGGTTACTCAACTTCAATTTCCTCTTCTGTGACATGGGGAATAGTCATAAAAATGCCTTCCTCATAATTGTTGTGAAGATTAGAAATAAGATAACATATTAAAAGCACTTAGATTGGGAGGCCGAGGTGGGCGGATCACCTGAGGTGGGGAATTCAAGACCAGTCTGATGAACATGGAGGAACCCCTTCTCTACTAAAAGTACAAAGTTTGCTGGGCGTGGTGGTGCATGTCTGTAATCCCAGCTACTCAGGAGGCTGAGGCAGGAGAATTGCTTGAACCCGGAAGGTGGAGTTTGTGGTGAGCCGAGATCGTGCCATTGCTCTCCAGCCTGAGCAACAAGAGTGAAACTCTGTCTCAAAAAAAAAAAAAAAAGAGAACTTAGAACAGTGCCTGGCACAAAATAATTGCTCAATATACATTGGTGGTTGTTACTGTTATTAAGTTATTGTTATTACTTAGCAGAGATTGGAAGCATTAACACATAATCTTTCCAAGACTTTTTATCTCCAGTAACTAAACTCCAAAAACATATGGGTACTTCAAGGGGGTGACCACTGAGCTATTCAAATGTACCCTTCTATTCCCAAGAGTACACCAGTGTGCACTCTAATATACACAAGAATACCCTAACTACATAAACTACATTACATGTCTACTCATACATTGCCTCTTTAAGAAATGTATATGGCACAGCATTTTATTGTCATAGCCATGATGGCATTTATGTTTTATAAACTGGAGGGAAGTTATAAGAATTTTTCATCAAAGAACTAATCTTTTCTAGAATTAGATAGATGGTTAGCAAAATGTATGACTGGATTTCTGTCATAGAAATTTTCAAGGAGATGAATTCTAGGAGAAATTAAGCATCTTCCCCCCACCCCAATAACACAAGTTATTGGATAATTTTAAATTTGTGTCAAATGGCTTAATATCCTTTCCACAGACCCTGAAAATACAAACATTTGATATGTGCTCGTATCCAATTTCAAGTTCTGCTTATATTTTATTTGAATTACTGTCTCCTTAGCTGCCAGGCGCCCCAACACGAATGTTGGCCCCTGCGTTTTACAATTGTTCCTGATAGTGCTTTGTTATGTATTGGGAGACTTTGATGCCCAGTGCCCGCGTTGGACTACAGTTGTTCCTTTACCATTCTTAGCAGTACCTCATATGACTTGCGGTATGGAAGGCTTTTCAAAGTCATATGTGTCCCACTGGGATTAGTGCAACTGCTTAAGCCCTGGCTGTCCCCATCTTTTCTCTGCTTGTTCACATGGTTAATTATGGATTCATCAAATGTTAGAGCTGGGAAAAAGATCTTGGAGATCATCTGGTGCTATTTTCTCATTTTCAGTCCAGAGAAACAACGCTTTTCCAGCCAAGTGTAACCCCAGTCGTTAGTGCAAGGGCTTAGTCTAGACTTTGATTCGTTCTGTAACTACATTAAGGGGGATGAGAAGAGAGCTCACGTTCACTCTGCACAAGGACAAATAAAAAAAGGCCCTGCCATCCCTTGAGGAACTCACAGTACAGCGAAGTGACAGTCCGGTGAGCAGATAATTATCTTTAATTCTTAGCCCATTGCTTGCTCCCCTGTACTGGTATGCCTTTGGTATATACTGTTTCAGCTTCTTATCCATCCACATGGTTGTAAAGTGGGGAGCTTTTGTTTTTGATGCCTGTCTCTCCATGTATCCATTCATTTATTTTTCTATCTATAAGTCATTCATCAAAAACCACTTAGGAATGCCTGAGCTATGCTGCACAACAGAGTCACTTAAATGCTACATACCAGTGGAGAAAAATCATGGTTCTTGCCTTCCAGTAATTTATAGTCTAGTTGAAGGATACAAGCATATAAAGAACAAGGTACAAACATGTGTTAAAGGAACTGTAATATAAACATGACAAGGTACATGGCAGACACAGTTTCATCCTGCCTAAATCCTCCTGAGTTGTTCACAGGTATTTCATGTGTTAGTTATTCGAAGGAACTTTACAATGCACCTCCTTCTTTGGGGCATTTACATTTTAAAGTAGGTTGGGAAACCCGCTTTACTACCTTCCTCTCCCTTCCCTCTTTTACTTTCTTTCTTAAGTTCGAGACTGTGTCCCACCTGTGTTATTGCTTAGAGGAGGTGGGCCTAGCCTTGTGCTCCATGATGGAGTTCAAAGAGAATGCCATCCACCAATCTTGCACTCTCTGGCTCACAATCTGCTTGTCCCCTTCGTTGATTAGTTCTTTCTTTCATTCATACATTTGTTTATTCATATGAATGTCCACTGTTTACTAAGCCAGTAGTCACTGTGGAAAGCAAAGGCAGACGTGGCTGATGTTCTCAAAGAGCAATAGTCTAGACTAGAGGGGAAATTAACTTTCATGGAATAATCACACATGTAGATGTGAGTGACAGCTGAAATAAGCATCTGCAACTTGATGCTTTAAGAGCAGTGAGCAGGCTGGGCGCCATGGCTCACAGGCCCGTAATTCCAATACTTTGGGAGACTGAGATTGGAGGATAACTTGGGCCCAGGAATTTGAGACCAGCCTGGGCAATATAGTGAGACCCCCATCTCTACAAAAAATTAAAAAATTGGCTGGGCATGATTGGTGCATGCCTTTAGTCCCAGCTACTTGGGAGGCTGAGGTGGGGGGATCCCCTGAGCCCAGGAGGTCAAGGACTGCAGTGAGGCATAATCACACCACTGCACTCTGGCCCAGACAATAGAGTGAGACCCTGTCTCAGAAAAAAAAAAAAAAAAAAAGTAACAGTGAGCAGTGGAGTCAAGGTTGAGTGTGAGGCCAGGGAGAGAAGAGCATTATTCAAAGCCAAGGAGCTGCCTAAGCAAAGCTCCCTGGCAGGAAAAGAAATCTATGGATCAGAGCTCTGGAAAGAAGGCCAGTGTGGCTGGAAAAGTGGGGGACATGGTGTTGAGGCTGAAACGGGGCTGAGGCCAGACCACACTGGGCCTCTTTGACCATGTAGGGATCTCTCACTTTACCAAGAGCAATAGAAGCCCCTGGAATGTTTTAAGCAAGGAATGTCACACGATCAGATTTGGTTTTCAAAAACATGACTCTGGCTGCTTTGTGGAGGGGGACTGAAAGGGAAGAGTGTGGCTGCAGAACCAGCGGGAGGCTACAGCACAGCTACACAAGCAACAAGTTGTTCCAACTGAGGTTGTGGCGAGGGGATAGAGATAACTCAGCAGATCCCAAAATAAATAAAACCCAAAATTTCTACAGCTTGCTACTTAGTTGAACACGAGGGAAGAGGGATGATGCTGATTATGGAACCAGATGGATGATGCTGCCATTGTTGTTAAGGACACAACTGGTTGAGATTTAGGTTTGAACACGTTTGCCTTGAGGTTTACTGGAGGCACTGAAGTAAACGTGTTGCACAGATAGTTTGAAACAGTCTGGAGCTTACAGGAAACACAGAGACTGGCATATAAATGTGTGAGTGATCTTCATTGAGAATGTATTTGAAACTGAAGTATGGAGAAGGTGGACTAGGAAGCATGGAGTGAGAAGAGCAAGGGGCTTTGCATGAATCTTATGGAACTAGGGCCCTTGGTGGCCAGATAGAGGAGAGCAAATCTGCCTGGAACGTGGGGGAGCCAGGAGTGAGGAAGAGCCAGGGTGTGTGAGTGCTGGAAGCCAGGGTAGTAGGTTTCAAGATGGCAGGAGTAGCCAACATCACTGAAGAGCCAATGACATGATCAACAAAAAGCCATTGCATTTAGCAATAGGGGTCACTGGTGACTGTGGGGAGAAATGATCACTCAGGGGGCCAGAAGCAAGATTAGATAGAGTGGGTTGAAAATGAAGTGGGAGGAGAAGAAATGGAGACAGTAAGTAGACAACTGAAGAAAAGAAGAGAGACAAGGCCATGCTTGGAAAGGTTGTGTGCAGTAAGAGAAGTTTTGTAAAAGTGTAATAAACTTCAGAGTGTGTAAAAGTCAGGAGAAGGATCCAGTAGAGTAGGAGAGGTAACTATATAAGAGAGAGAGACAGAGGAGAGATGTTACAGTGTTCCTCAGAAGGTAAGACATCATGGGACCCCACACTTGGAAGAGGGTGAGCAGGGTTGACCTTAGACTGGACAAAAGGGTATTTTACATTGAATGAAAAAGAAAAGGAAAAATATTTTCTCTTGTTTTGCTTAGATTTCATCTTGGGCTTATATTTGACATGGAACTAGTCCACTGTAATTTTTATGGACTTTTTACCATGGGTTTTCCACCTAACGTATTTTTAAATTCAGAAAGTTGGGGTATTTTCATTCTTTTTTTCTTTGTCAGCTCTTTTATTACAAACTATTCTATTCATTTGTTATATTTTCCCATCCTTGCAGTGCATTGCAGACAATATTATTATTACAGTTCTACATGCATGTTATTACTTTAGTTTTGCAGGGACTTCCCCATGAATAGCAGAATGTAATTTATGAAATCCAACCATCATTCTCAAGGCACCTCTGTGCTATATGTTAAACTCACTAAAACAGCAATGTGGAAATAGTCACCCACACTGCTGACTTCCAGAGCATCAGTCACGTTGCCGCTTGCATTTGGAAGGAGCCTCCCCTGATCCTTCTCTGGATGAAGCCCTGGAGGGAGGCATTACCTACCCAGGCCACTCCTCTTGCTGGCTTCACCGTTTGAACTAACTCAGGGACGGGTGTCTCTAGATCCATCCAAATGTGTATAAAGAGATGAACTTCTACTTTCAGTTAATTATCAAAACTATAATTATCTTAGAAAGTTATGCAAATTAGTCAAGTGTTAAGCCCTTCATCGAGAAGCTAGCAAAGTAGAATTGGTGTGTGCGGTGGTCAAGAGGGAAGATTCTCAGATCAGATCCCCGGGTTTGAACGCTGGTCCTGCTACTTGCTGGCCGTGTGTGACCATGGCAGGTTACAATTTCTTTGTGCCCCAGTTTACTTCACTATAAAGCAGACATAATACTCCCAAGCTCATATGATCATTGTAAGGATTAAATTAGTTTGCATAAAGCTCTTGGAACAATGCCTGATGCATAGTAAGTACTTAATAAATTCTATGATAGCATCTTGGATGCAGTGATGGTGCTTCGGAAGCCTGTTACCTTCTGCTGCCTCCACGTGTTGCAGTTTCATTTGGGAAACACTTATTGTTTTAGTCACATACAACTCTAAAAGGAGGTGATTCTATGTCCAGTTTTTCACAATGTCTAAAATAATATGGTTCACAGTAATAAGATTTTATAGCAGGTGAATGTTTACATTCTCATTTCCCAGATATATAATAATCAGTAGCCACTCCCTTTGCATTAAAAACAAGCCCCCCTGGCTACTGAATGGCTCTTCAATGTAGGGAGTATCTTAGCCAGCTTGGCACAAATAAAACCTCTTTCCTTTTCAGCTGTTTTAAACATTTAGCAGTCAGATCAGATGATTGAACTTTCAAAAAAATTCTTCCCAATATCTGTTTGGATGGAATCATTTGCCGTAAAGATCTGGCATTATTCAAAGCTGCTCTGTGCTCCCTTAATTGAAAAGCCCTGACATTGACATTGGACAGGGCTTGCCTTTGGGGCCACCAGCAGACAGCTTTCTTCAGTGCCTCGTATTGTTAATGACTCAGAGAATGTGTTTCGATGAGATCAGAAGCAATCCACTAAAGAAAAAGTGGAGAGGACTTGAGAGCTTAAAAGAGCGGAGAGGAGAGATGTGAGAAAACCTAAAAAAAGACAAAAGTTGGTGTGGAAGAAGGGGTGGCGCGGGCTCCATGGCAGATTTGTCATTCGTCCCAGTCCAGCTATTTAGAATCATTTTTCCAGTGGGAAGAGAGATGAAGAGAAATCCTGTCCAAAAGAACAAGGAAGATGTCTTTGAAATGATATGAGGGGAGCCAGAGACAGACATGGAGGTGAGCAGGACCAGGTCTTGCTCCTTAGATCTCCAGGGAAGATGTACTCAGCACTACTGTGCGCACCTGGGCTGCACTGGTGTCTTTACTGCAGGCAGAAAGGATGGATGCACGCTGGCCAGGGCCATGGACTGCAGGTGCTTAAGTGGCCCCACAGTAGATGGCTGTGTTCACAGCTCAGATCTGTGGCCCCCCTGGCCTCCTCAGCCCCTCTGAACAGTATCCCACTGTTAGCAGCTCTGCAGTGAAAGTGCAATCTGAACACAAATTAAGTGGCAGCTTTGGGGTTTTAAAGAAAAAGGAAAACTTTTTCATTTTAGAAACAGAAAGCTTAATGTCTCCTGTGTCAGTTCATTCTATGCTCCCTGAAATGGTTTCATCTCTATGCTAATTTTATGCTGAAAATAGGAACTCCCCTGTGCTGGAGAGGAGAGAAAGGGCTTGGAAGTCAAAGACTATCCAAGTGGCTGAGAATCAAGTGGACCCCCTTGACTCATTTCCACTTAGAAAATGCTTTCAAGGCAGCCAGTGTTACACCGAGGGTCCTGCCAGGGGAGCCGAGGCCTTTGCCTGTCACCCTGGGAGCTGGCTTCCAGGCCTTGGGCATGGATCCCTCGCCCAGAGTCTGCTTGGTCTTGCACCAATGATTTCACAGGTTATATCCAGACCTCATGCTTGATAATAAGGTAGTAAGCTGACTTCCCTTGGTTTCCTCCACTTCTGTTTTAAATGAATAATTAATCCATTAAAAGCATCATCTCAAAAGCACAAAATATCCTATAATCTATGACTATAAGTTCTTAGAATAAGAAGTGGACATTGTGTTATGCTTACTTGTAGACTGGTCTGTCTCTCTTAGTAGGACATGAGATGTTGAGGATGGATCTCATCCTAGTCCTAGTCCTTAAGAGCACCAACATGGACGCTTCCTCAGCGTAGGCATATAACTGTGATCTCTGAAGATTCCTATGGGTCTATCATTCAGTAGCTCAAGGGCAGCTGGACGGAGAAGAGATTAGAAGTCTTGTTCCTGCTTCTTAACTTGTTCACAAAGATACTTCATTTTTATTATTTTGGTCCTGCCAGTTCTCTTCATCTGGTTTCCTGTATCCTTTCATATACAGTGATGCTGAGGCATTTTTTCATTTGTTTGTTTTATTTGTTGTTTTAAAGAGAAAAGGGAGTATACTTGTTGCTTCAGGGCAAAACAAAGACCAGTGGGAAGAAAGTTATCAAAGGTTGATTTCAGCTCCTCACAAAGAGCTTTCTAAGGACAGGCTATTTGTGAAGGGACTAAATGTGTTTAAGTAGAGCTGGGCGGTCACATGAGACCATTGTCCTGAGGAAGCTCACCCAAAAACCCCGATGGCCAGGATGTTGACTGATGGCTCACCCTGGAGAGTTGACATCTGGAGCCTCCGCTGACAAGCAGCATGGTCCGCTGGCAGGTGAATAGGGGCCATGGTTCTGCGGGCTCTCTCCAGGGGTGGCTGAGGCTGGCACTCCACAGTGCTGCTAAGCACATGGGTCACAGCTGCAAGAATGCTGGGGTATGCTGACTAGGCAGGTGTGCGGAGGTCACGATGCAGCTCCATCTTCAAAACAGGAAGCATTTCTCGGAGCTGTAGTCTCACAGACTCTAGAGAGATTTGAGAGGAGACTGTCAGAGAGACACAGAGGCCTGGGTGTGTGTGGATGAGGTGATTTCTAACCGGTTGATAATAAGGTAGTAAGCTTTATGTTTCTATCATATTTATTTCCCCCCTCAGATCAGGTTGTCTGAGCCAGAACCACATATCCCAGAGCAGGCATGTTAGTGATCTGGGATAGAGAGAAGGACGTTCTAAACAATGTCTGGAAACATAAGGGGCTGAGATGCATTTAGCCATTTGAAAAGATAATGGAAATTTCTTTCAACTAATTCCTTTGAGGTTTAACTGTATAGTATTGCCTTTTTCATCCTTTCACAAAACAGACCCTGGAAGGACTCAAATTGGTAAGTGAGAAGCCAGTTACTACCAACTACTGGGCAGCTTCTTGGCAGGAGGTGAGAGCTTTCTGCTTCCTTTTTAGGACAATTCCACCCTTCCTTGAGTGGGAGGAGTTGGTGAGGTGGCTGAATGTCATGAGGGTTTGGAGAGGAGGTGGCTGTAATCGCACAGGCACTGGCATTGAAGAGACCCCGGGAAGGGAAGTACCTCTGGCTCCATGGCAGGATCTGGAGGGAGGAAGGGAAGATTCATAGCATAGCAGGTCTAGCGTACCGCACTTGAAAAGACTATGGTATTTATTGGTTCATTGAACTCAACTAAACCCAAAATACTGGGTACCTCATGTGTGCAGTTCTTAGTGCCAGGAATGATGGGCTGTGTAAGGAAGAATCCAGTAACTCCCTCAACTAACTTAGAATATTTATTTCCTAACTAAAAGAAACATAAGTAAGAGTCAACAATATTGTTTGTTTTGCTTTTTATGTAGTGTCAGGCACAGAAATATGCTCAGTAAACACTTGCTGGTTAATGGCCACTGCAGGTCCCTGAATTTGCGTTGAGTTGAAAGAAATGCCACCAACCTGCCCCTCCACTGCCAGGAGTTCAAGTCAGGAGAGCAGCCAGCCTGACTATAGAAGAACTACACAGTGCCTAAAGTTCCAGGAAACCTTCCAGTTGCAAGGAGAGAGAGCAGTGCTATTTTAATAAATAGTACATGATAGTTTTGCTGTATACCAGGCCTACACAGTGCTAGACACTGGAGGCAAAGACAGACAAACAGACAAAATAATTAAAATGTGGTTAAGATCATATCCAAATGTAAATTAGGTCCACCACTGTGGAAAACAGTGTGGCAGTTCCTCAAAGACCTAAAAACAGAACTAACATTTGACCCAGCAATCCCATTGCTGGATATACACCCAAAGGAATATAAATTGTTCTATTATAAAGACACATGCACATGTGTATTCGTTGCTATTCAAAATAGCAAAGACATGGAATCAACCTAAAGGATCATCAATGGTAGACGAGATAAAGAAAATGTGGTACATATGCACCGTGGAATACTATGCAACCATACAAAAGAATGCGATCATGTCCTTTGCAGAAACATGGACAGAGCTGGAGGACATTATCCTTAGCAAACTAACACAGGAAGAGAAAACCGAATATTGAATGTTCTCACGTACAAGTGGGAGCTAAATGTTGCAAACACATGGACACATACTGGGGCCTATCGGAGGGTGGAGGGTGGGAAGAGGGAGAAGATCAGGAAAAATAACTAATGGGTACTAGGCTTAATACCTGGGTGACAATATAATCTGAATACCAAACCCCCATGACACAAGTTTCCCTATATGACAAACTTGCATATGTACCCCTGAACTTAAAATAAAAATTAAAAAATAAAAATAAAGATTAAATTTGGCTGGGCACAGTGGCTCACGCCTGTAATCCCAGCCCTTTGGGGGGCCAAGGTGGGCAGATCACAAGGTCAGGAGTTCGAGACCAGCCTGGCCAATATGGAGAAACCCCATCGCTACTAAAAATACGAAAATTAGCCTGGTGTGGTGGTGCATGCCTAAAGTCCCAGCTGCTCAGGAGGCTGAGGCAGGAGAATCGCTTGAACCCAGGAGGTGGAGGCTGCAATGAGCCGAGATCACGCCACTGCACTCCAGCCTGGGCAACACAGCAAGACACCGTCTCAAGAAAAAAAAAAAAAGATTATATTCTTTGTTGAATATAACAAAGTGAATATAAACAAAATGAAAATTTGGGGGAAAAGTAAAATATCATTTGGCATTAAAGATAACCCCTTAAGAAAATCACTATCAGTACCAAACATGGAGCCATCCAGCCAAACCCATAGAATTCTAGAACATCAGAGCTGGATAAGCCCTTAGAACAATCTGTCCAAATCTGTTATTTTGCAGAGGGGGAAGTGGAGACCCAGCCATGCAAAGGTATTAGCAACAGTTAGTTTACATTTCTTTCTGGCTGCATTTACAGTGGGTAAATACATCTTAACTTTAGTGGGTTGAAAAAGACAGGTGCTATTTCCTCAAACAATATTTTGGCTGCTGGTGATCGACTCTTAGAGCAAGAGAAACACTTTCTAACATCGATGTGGGATTTTGTGTGTGATGTGTGGGTTTCCTGAGCTGCTGAGCTTTTCCACAATCTCCTGCTCTATTACTTCGTAGCCCACTTTCCTTTAATACCCACCGTCAGAGAGGTTCTCTTTACCATTCCTCTGCTCAGCTCCTTCAGAAGTCTGTGTACACCGACAATAAATGGTAGGTCTGAAAACAGATGAGAGGTTTTTAAATTTGAAAACAGATGAGAGGCTTTCTTCCCTCAAGGGATGATGTGGGGTTTAGTAGCTTCAGCTATGTTGAATTTTACTTATAAATGGTGATGACTTGCTTATAATGTGAGGTTTATTTTCTGTTTTATATGTATCTTATAAGCAGCCACATGAGCAAATATTTAATTTATTGTCACTCTTGTACTGTTGGACAGCAGCAGCTCATGTGAATGATACTATACCAATTCAAGCTCGGGAATGACTATTGGACACCCAGCACACTGTTAGGGTTATCTGCGTGTGTCCATGTGATACTGAAATGGCTGGTCCCCTGGTCAAATAGCCAGAGAAACCAGAGGGAAAGTGAATTCCTGAACTTCATTCAATTAAATGAATTGAGGTTTAGATGTTTTTTACTGTTTAATTCAGGCGAAACATTTGTTATTCTTTATGTAGAAACAGCTGAGGCAAAAATGGATGGCTTAGAAGGAATATCCAAGTTTGAATCCAGGTTTTACCTCTTCATTGCTATGTTACCTTGAGCAAGTTTCTTTTTTGTGTGTTTGGGTTTTTTTTTTTTTTTTTTTTTTTTGAGATGGAGTTTGTCTCTTGTTGCCCAGGCTGGAGTGCAATGACGTGATCTCGACTCACTGCAACCTTCGCCTTCTGTGTTCAAGTGATTTTCCTGCCTCAGCTTCCCGAGGAGCTGAGATTACAGGCACCCACCATCACGCCCTGCTAATTTTTTTTGTATTTTTATAGAGACGGGGTTTCACCATGTTGGCCAGGCTGGTCTCGAACTCCTGACCTCAGGCGATGGACCCGCCTTGGCCTCCCAAAGTGCTGGGATTACAGGCATGAGCCACCACACCCAGCCCACGTTGAGCAAGTTTCTTAACTTCTCTAGGCCTCAAGGGCTTTAACCACTTGTAATGATGATAATAGTGCACAGTGCTTTCAAGGTTATATTTTAATAATCAATATAAGGTACCTAGTGCAGTCCCTGAAAAAACAAACAGATGTTAATTCCCTTTCTCCTAAGAAAGTAGTCCTGGAATGGGAAAATAGGAGCCATTCCTTGACACGGAGCAGACGTGTTATCCTGGCCTCCTATGCCATTGCCTTCTGTGGTCAGTACTTGAACATTGTGCCCTCGGATTCCATCAACAGATCCTGAGAAACAGAGAAAGTTGCTCCCGCAGGTCCCATAGTAAGCTTGTTGAGTGTTGTCCATTCCTATCACTCAGCCCACCTCCCCCCACCCCCCCGCTGCCTATAAAACCTTTTGTGGGAAATGTTTTAAAAATTAAGCACCAAGGGTTAGTGTGCCTCAAGATAAGGGTAAATTTGACCTTAAGGGTTTTGTAAGTGACCATTTTTCCTTCACTGTGGCTGGGGAGAGCCACCGTATACGTCAGCCCCCAGGGCTTGCTGTTGTGTTGCTCTTTTCCCTGATCTCAGTAGTCCTGTACTTGCTAATATTTTCGCTCATCATATTGCAGTGTATTAGGAGAGGGCTCTGATGCTGTTCTGTGGTATTATAGGCCCAAGTCAAGAGCTCCCAAATCCTGCCCTGCTAGTCATTTGGCCTCCTGATGGCAAACAGAGGTCCTGAGATTCGGAGAGTGAAGCGGAGTGGCTGCCGGCACCACCTTCTCACCTGCAAGAGCACCCAGAGCCTTGTCCGGAGTTGGGCTTATTGGAGGAGCTGGTGAAGGAGAAGAGGCTGAGTTGGCTTAAGCACCCCTTCTGCCTGCCTCTAACCCCACACCTTCAGATCCCTTTAGCTGCTTGCACAGCTCATGACCTATGAACGGGGGTGGGGAAGAAGTAGGCAGAATGGAGTCTGACATGAGAAAAGTGTCAATAACATCCCATTTCTTGTGTTGATTCTTGATTTCTGTTCATATTCAAACATTATTTTGTTGTATATTTTCTTTCGTAGGCCTCCTTAAAATTCTCGTAGAATGAGGCAAGATATAAACACTTACATAGAAGTTAACAGCAGTGTGTTAATGATATATGCAGCCAAGCATAGGCGCTTATGCCCAGAGTGCGCAAGTATACAGAGGACATTCAGTGGCCAAAGTTGGCTAGAGTTGCTTTGGTCCTTGATCAAGTCCTGTTTAGATTTCTCCACCCAAATAAGTTACATCAATACTGACTAGATAATACATATTCAACAGGCAGTACACCCCCTGATCATTGTGGATATCACAATTCAGGAAATCATTTACTTACTAAACATTTTTACTTACTAAACATTTACTTACTAAACTTTTGTGTCCCCTACTAAACTTTTAGCTTCTAGAGAGTAGAAACCATGTCCTGTTGTTCTTTATGCTTATAGTACTTGGCCCACAACTGATGCACAATGGATCACGAGGGGTGACTAGATAAATGAGAATTTTTTAATGGCAAGATGATTCAGAGCAAATGAAATGTAGAATATCATAATATTTTATAAGGAATGGCATTTTGGGCAAGTTATTACTTGTACGTACTTTTAGAAACAGTCTCTTCCTCTAACCAAATGCTTCTGAGTAGGATCCTGCTTTAATGGATAGAAAAACATGAGTTCTCATTAGTATGCACAGCACTGAAGCCCAGTTACATTTTTTTTTTAAATAAGCACACTTTTTAAGTGCTGCCATGCAGTGTCATCGCTCCAAAAGCTTATCACATTGTTCATTTTCTTAGCAGGCTCAGTTCTACTGATGGTGTAAAGTTTCAACCGGGGCTCTTCATAATTATTACGAATTCTTAAGACTGAAATCAGGTGGCTTTTTATTTTTAGTGTCCTTATTGTGCTCACTCAAGACTATATATTCAGCAGTGTGCAGTCTATGCCTGACTGTATAAAAGACTGGAATGTTCACACACTATAATGAATAATGAGTGTCAGTGAACTCATTACAGTAAATCCTTAGGTAATTACTTTCTGCCTTAGTTGGGGGACTTATGGTAGCATAAGCTAAAATTATTTCATCTCCAGACAAACCCTGAGGTGGCTGTTGGAGTTAAATATAATTCATTTGCAGCATGTTTATTATAGTTAAATTTAACTAATTTAGGGCCTGTTGCTGGCCAGAAGCTGAGGAGGAGGAAGTTGCAGTGTCCATGAGTACCTCAGAAAAATGAGGCTTCATGGCCGAGCTTTCAGAGCATGACGTAAGAGTTACTCCCACTCTGTCTCTGCTCTTCCTGTCCCCAGAGCTGGATGGGTTTGTTCATGAAAGTGATTGGCTAATGAGCTCTTCAGGCATAGGATTAATGTGGTGTAGCAAGAGGAAGTCTCAGCGTTGAGCTGGGGCTCTGCTCAGTTCTCTCCTCTGTTTCTGCCGGAACTTCCTGGTGTTACAGAAAGAACTATGGTGTTCAAGGTCACTGTTGTATGAATGGATTTATCAGCAGATGGTGAGGCTCCCCCTTCTCGTGCCCCATTTCCACTCAACACTGTCGGGCCAGTCTGGGCGTTATTTCTTCCTAAGCCTTCCAGCCTGGAAGACTTAGCTCTGGAAAAAATAGGAAAGGACTTACTCCAAGAACCAAGCACATGTTTACAGAGGATGGTTTAACCTTTAAAGATGTTGCCACTGAAGAGTTTTTAGATTAGATTTTGCCTCATGAGAGCTCTTCTGAGCTGGATGGCTTGCTCTACCAAAGATGTTACAGGGACACCCGCAGGAGAAATCGCATCAACGCGGGGAGGTGAGGCTTCTGAGCCATCGCTTGTGTCTAAGAACATAAGCCAAAAATCACTGTAGGGGGACTGTTCCCCAGAAGACAGGGACCTTGCCAGGAGAGGAAACACAATTCCGATCATCGTGAGGAACGTGCATTTGCGGAAGACATTGTCCTACTTTTCCACAAAAATACCATGTCTCCATTCTGGAAATATGTGCACTGTGCTAATTGCTCAAGAGAAGGTAGCAGTTGGAAAAAGTCCAGAGAAGGATGAGTAGATGAACACAGGAATCAGTCGGTAGCCGTGGGAACAGCAAAGCCCCTTCAGTGGGAAGGCAAGAGTAAAGAGAAGACAGCACTGAAGTCTGTGGAATCTAAAGCGGCTTTGGTGGGGTTTCCTCACCGACCCAAAGTGCAGAGCTAGCAGGGTAGGCACACCCACCCGTGCCTGTGGTGGCCCGCCCTAAGACTCTATCCAGGACAGCCACCTCAGCCTCACTATCCCCTGGCCACGTCCTGGCCGTTCAGTCCCACCGTGACGCAGCTTACAAGCTGCAGAACCGTCTGCCTCTCAAGCCAGTGTTCCTCCCACTGTACCACAGTTGCTTCCGTTGGGTCCAGACTCTTCTGAAAACTCCCCTTTTCAATTTTACTCAAACAGATTTTGGCCATGGAAATGGTTTGTGACTTTAACGGGCAAGCTGTGATATAAAAAGTAAACCATGGGTTACATAACTTCAGGGGCAGGTTAACTTTTCCAGAATTCTGGTCTCAAAGTAAAGATTTAGATTTAGTTGAGGCTATAAAAATTCAGGAAAAAATAATAAAGCATTTCTACACCTCCCTCCTTCCCCTTGCGAGCCCCCCTTAAAAATAGCATCTGAAGTTTCATTGTAGCTGAGTCACTGCTTGGTGCGATCTAGGGCTAGGCTGCAACTGGACCTGTCAGAATGAGGCCACAGTGATTCATGATGAAGCTAAGTTTGGTTGCCACTGACAACATGTGTTCCTCTCTGTTCTTTCCCTGGAGTTTGGAGACACTGTATTTTGCCTTTGGATTAGAAACGCCTTTGAGTGGTGAGAGTAATGGGATGAGATGGGCCACTGCAATTAAAGAGCCCTCTGGGCCCTCTTTCTGTGACACCCTAGCCATTTGTTAGGGGAAGGTAGGAGTAATTAACATAACCAAAGACCTTTGGGGCTGTGAAGGGAATTTATCTCCTCTGCCTTTGCAGTTTAGCATCAAGTCAGTCTACCAACCAAGAGCCCCCCAACACCTTTTCTGGGCCCCAAACTGTGCTTCCCATTGAGGAAAGGCAAATGATAGAATATGCGGTCCCTACCCTGAAGGAATTTGGGGAAGCACAAACCAATTAGAGAAGCACTGTCTACTTCCCACGTTGATTATAATCATGTATGTGTCAGTTTCCACGTTTGCGCCTGGAGGGCAGAAGCCACAGCTGGTTTTGCTGTGCATGGCACCTGTGTTCCTGGAGCTGAAGTGAATGGGTCCTGCCTCCAGCACCTGCTTCCCCACTTCTGCCATCAGAAAGACTCGTTCGGGAAAACATTCCTTCATTCCCTTCCTAGGGCACCACAGTTAATAAGGCCACAAATTTGGGCCTGTCCATCCTGGTGCAAGTATCTGAGGAAGCAAGAAGAGATCCGGGTTAGCAAGGATACGATTACAATGCTTTTATTTTTTTAATGGGACTTGGGCGGTGAGGAAATTCTATGTTCCCCGTCATTTATGCAGACTCCAGCTAAACGTATGCTAGTTGAACTCATGCCAGCTCTGTGGAAGTGAGGGACAGATACAAGAAACATGGGAACTTTCCAAGAAATGAAGCTTCTTTGCTGCCATGTCGATGATGCTTGTTTCTGAGAAACTCAAATGTATGGAAGTGTAGAGTAGAGCTTCCCAAACAGGGTGCCGTAGTTCACAGATTTGCACACAGGGGTGCCAGCATAATGATCTCTGCAGCTCTTGGCACACCTTGGTATGTCTGGAGTATGAGATGGACTTAACATATGAATATACATATAAATATATATAATGTATCTGTACATCTTAGGGACTAGACAAACAAGGTGTTAAATGTGTTCCTCTCTGGATGGTAGGTTTATGGAATCCTTTAATCATTTTACTTATTTGCTTATTTAAACTTCTGAATCTGTAACAATTTATTGTGTGTGTGGAAGAATTCTTTCAGCCCAACCAAATACTAGCCAAAATATTGAAGTGGAAGGTATCAGTGTTCGGTGATCCAGCCAAAGGTTTATGTATATGTTTTATTCAAACACTGTCTTAGAAACCATTTGCCCTGAGGATGTGTCCTCTATTTTGTCAGTTTAAAAAGGATTCTTTTCAGTTAGTGCATTCTCATTAAAAAAAAAAAAAAAAAAAAAGGAAAGAAAAAGAAACAGTAAAGCAGATGTCACATATCAGAGAAATTGCCACATCTTGATAGATTCACACCATTTATTTTCTTTGCCTGTAAGCCTAATACTGGCAACAGCCCAAACTGCCAACTTTCTTCATTTATTGACATTCTTAAAAAGTTAACTTCCTGTCGAGGATGTTTTTGACAGGGATATTAAGAGAAAGACTTGTTGGTCAGATGTAGGTTCCAGCTGGCCACACTGTAAAGGCCACTGGGAATCGGAACCTTGGCAGATCCATGCAGAGGTAATAGTTTGGAAGTTGGGAATTCTTATTTCCCGGCAACTGTAGACAAGGAGCAATGATTTGCTATTTGTATTTTATATCGTATTACATTTGCAAAATGTTTGTGGTCATTCAAATTTGTTTTTTTTCACAGTACTTCTGTGAATGCCTGATTTCTCTTTGCCTAGGCTCTCAGATTCTTGAGGGGGTGGATGGAGGTGTGATATTTGCCTTCTTCTCACATAGGAATGCCTATAACCTAAATGAGATCAATATCATTTCGTTCTTCTGGGAGCAGTACTATTTTTGCCAGTTACCAACATTATAAAATACTTCCATATTTGGAACTGTGGCATTTTGTACTTGGAGGGATTTTTTAAAGAAATTGCCTGGTCTAGTTCCTTCATTATACAAATGAAACCATTGAGACCGAACAGGCAAAGGGAAGTTCTCAGAGTCACAAGAAGTGGTCAGTGGCCAGGCTGAGGCCAGACTGTAGTTTCCTTTTTACTACTGGTCATACTCTGTGCTTTCTACCAATATTTCCCAATTACTATGGGGAATTAATAAAAAATGTTTTTTAATCTGCATTTTTTGGGGGAAAGATAAAAATACAGAGTTTGTCACAACATAGGTGGTCAATAAATATTTGGTGAAGAAGGTGTTTGATAAAGTTGCATATATTTACCTCT